TGTTAACGAGCAGGAACCTTATTAATAATGAAAGCATTTCCTTTAAAAGACAGAGAATTATAAAATGGGCAAAATATTTTAATGAAAGTATAATACACTTTTTTATAGTTTCACATGCCACATTATCTTAATACTTAAGAAACTAACTTGAACTTTGGGGCAGAAAACCTTAAAAATAATTTAAATTAGTTTAAACAAGTTTGGGATAGAATCAGAGGACTTCATGGCTTGAGGGGAAACATAGCATAACCTCAGATTCTCACTTTGCTACTTATAAGCTGTGTGTCTTTAAGTGACAACTCTGATTCTCAGTTTCTACCTTTATAAAAGGAGCAATACTATCTATTGCATAGATAGGTACTAAATGTGTGCATTAATTAAGATGACACATTTTAAAAGATGCAGATGTTCAATGAATGGTAGCTACTTTCATACTCACCATTTAGTCTAACTCCCCCTTCTAAACCCCTTTCTGAGAAACCCAGACCCAAGGAGATGTCCTTACCAGGAGGGTGCGATCACCTAGGTCTCCCAATTACCAGCCCACCAATATTTCACCACCTCACCCCATCTTACTCTTGAATTGATAAAAGGCCTTTGCATGTATATTACAATATTTAAGAAAAAAAATTATAATCACTTAAGTTTTAAAAATTGATTATATATATGTTGTTTTTAAGGTAAAACATACTTTCTAAAAAAGTATCTTTCCTGCCGGGCAGGGTGGCTCACGCCTGCAATCCCAGCACTCTGGGAGGCCGAAGCGGGTAGATTGCTTGAGGTCAGGATCACTTGAGGTCAGGAGTTTGAAACTAGCGTAGCCAATATGGTGAAACCCCGTCTCTACTAAAAATACAAAAATTAGCTGGGTGTGGTGGTGCGGGCCTGTAATCCCAGCTCCTCGGGAGGCTGAGGCAGAATAATCGCCTGAACCCAGGAGGTGAAGGTTGCAGTGAGCCGAGATCGTGCCACTGCACTCCAGCCTGGGCGACAGAGCGAAACTCTGTCTAAAAACAAAACAAGAGGGGAGGAGCCAAGATGGCTGAATAGGAACAGCTCCGGTCTACAGCTCCCAGAGTGAGCAACGCAGAAGATGGGTGATTTCTGCATTTCCAGTCGAGGTACCGGGTTCATCTCACTAGGGAGTGCCAGACACTGGGCGCAGGTAAGTGGGTGCGCGCACCATGTGAGAGCCGACATTCCGTTAAGTTCTACACATTGTGTTGCAGGGCTGAAAAAGCACGAGTGTCCGCACTATGACAAAAGAAAAGCGGCGTCTCCTCAAAACACCACCATGTTCCCCTATGAGTCTGGTGAGCCAAGACACTAAGAAACTGCAGGAAACGAGAGAGTTCTCGGGGTGGGGGTGTCCATGGATGAAGCACCGAACAAACTGGAGCCCGCAAGGTGAGTACGGGAAATGGGCTCTGTGGGGCCAGATGGATCCTGATGAAATTGTCTTATTTTGCAGAGTCTTGCCTTCTTTTGAGCCTAAGTCATGAGTTGGATGTTCCTCAGAGATCTCCTGAGTGGAGTAAATAAATACTCCACTGGGACTGGATGGATTTGGCTGGCTGTCGTGTTTGTCTTCCGTTTGCTGGTCTACATGGTGGCAGCAGAGCACGTGTGGAAAGATGAGCAGAAAGAGTTTGAGTGCAACAGTAGACAGCCCGGTTGCAAAAATGTGTGTTTTGATGACTTCTTCCCCATTTCCCAAGTCAGACTTTGGGCCTTACAACTGATAATGGTCTCCACACCTTCACTTCTGGTGGTTTTACATGTAGCCTATCATGAGGGTAGAGAGAAAAGGCACAGAAAGAAACTCTATGTCAGCCCAGGTACAATGGATGGGGGCCTATGGTACGCTTATCTTATCAGCCTCATTGTTAAAACTGGTTTTGAAATTGGCTTCCTTGTTTTATTTTATAAGCTATATGATGGCTTTAGTGTTCCCTACCTTATAAAGTGTGATTTGAAGCCTTGTCCCAACACTGTGGACTGCTTCATCTCCAAACCCACTGAGAAGACGATCTTCATCCTCTTCTTGGTCATCACCTCATGCTTGTGTATTGTGTTGAATTTCATTGAACTGAGTTTTTTGGTTCTCAAGTGCTTTATTAAGTGCTGTCTCCAAAAATATTTAAAAAAACCTCAAGTCCTCAGTGTGTGAGTGCCACAGCCTCAGATATGTTGAATGTGGTAGGAGAGGGACCCCTCCCCTACTCCAGAATCTTCACACTTGGCCATAAACACACTCCCTCTACCTGAAGCAAAGCTACTCTGTGACACACAAGAGGGTTAAACAAAGAAAACCTGCATCCCTCCTCAGCAAGGCCTAAGCTGAGTTGGAAGACAAAGCACATCAGCCTTAGTATCATTTGGGAGGAATTTTTTTACATTGTCAATATGCTTTCAGTTATGAGCTCTAGACAGAGGTCTCATTGTTTTGTTGTAGGGTTCTCCAGTATGTGGATAACATTAGTTGTTTTAGAATAGGTAATTGCAAATTAGTCTGAAGAAATCTAACAGGATTCTTTTAAGAGCTTAGATTTTTCAGGGAAAAAAAAAAAAAAAGAAACCCTGTGTCAGTTTTCTGTTTTTTCTAACTATCTCATTACAATTGGTGCACAATGAACTGGAAAATATAAAAAGTGACACTTTAGGCAAATGTGATGGCCTCCGAGCTGAAATGAAGGAACTGGCAATCTTTCCAAAGTGGCAGCCAAGGCCCCACTCCCTGTCCTACTCAATCTCTGCAGGGAAAAACTGTGGGATAGGATAGCAGCCAGCTGGGGACACACAGAGGAACATTCAACAGGAAGGTCCCGCCTAGGGAAAAGGCCACAGAGCCCAGGCCTCTTGCCGATTCAGGGATCCTTGGATATAAGTGGATTAGAGGAGAGGGAGGAAAGCTATCATTTCAGTGGTCTCCAAATCAAGTAGAAATATTACTGGGAGGTATCCCACTTAAGCCTGAACCAGCAGACATCCGAAAGGGTCACTCTAGAGTCAGAAAGGAAAGCAGGTCCCCCAGAAGGCAACACATTGATAGGAAGTGGAGGCCACAGAAAAAGAATGTGCCCACTTGATAATTACTTAAGACTTCTATTTAACCAAAAGAACATTGAAATACTTTGTAAATATTCATATTGTTGAACCTTTCATAATCAGGAATTCACTATGTACTATACTGTAAGTCATAGTTCGCCTATAATTTACTAGTATATCTCCCTCTAGGACAGATAGTAAAATGTGTACTATGTTGTTACAGTGGTGCAAAAATGTTTTAAAAGTTTATCACTTGTTTTGAAGACTAGAACTTTCTTTACTTTTCTATATTTTCTTAGCAATTCACAGATATGTTCTCTTTGGATTTAGTACTTTAACATATGTACATTTCTTCAGAATAAAAATAAGGGTATTTCACAATGCTCTTTGGCTGTCATTGGTATCTTTGCTAGAC